CCTGAAGCCCATGTTTATTATTTTGTCGCTTTAGTTCTACTGATTTGCACCCATTTGCATTAAAGAATTATAAAAACAGGTGAGCTTAAGACATCCGAGTCCAAATCTCCCATTTTACAGACTCAGGCAAAGACCCGAAAGCAGGCCGGCCGTGGTGGCTAGTGCCAGCATTTTGGGAAGCTAAGGCGGTAGGATTGATTGAGCCCAGGAGTTCGAGACCAGCCAGGGCACCATAGTGAGATCCTTGTCTTTACAATAAGTTTAAAAAAAAAAAATAGCGCCTGGAGTCCCTGGAGTCCTAGCTACTAGGGAGGCTGAAGTAGGAGGATCGCCAAGACCTGAAAACAACTTCAAGGTTAGGCTGAGATGTGTGACAGATTTGAACTTAATCCTGTTCCCTTTAACACCCATGTCTTGTTTTAAGTCGCTAAGAAAGGAGATGGAGGGAGTCAAGTTGTGCATTCTCAATCGCCAATTACGGATTAATCGACAGAATCTTATCTGATTATTAGTACAAATAACATTTTATTTTGTGATCTACCTAAGAGGGTTTGCTTATTCACGCATTCTTTTTTCTAATTAACTTTTTCAGTTTTTCTTCGATTGGGATGACTTTTCCAGAAGGGCAGAAGCAGATAGCACAGAAAGTAGAATACATCCGTGGAAAAGTTGGAGAGACAAAGGCGGCGGGGATGGCTGCACTGATGCAGGGAAAAGTATTGGGAAAACGGAGAGGGCTCCTCGGGCCAACTCTGGGCAACGATGAGCATCCCCGGCCTCGGCAGGGGCGCCGGGCCGCCCGCCCTCCCTCCCTCCCTCCCTCGCGAGTCCCTTCTTCAGAGGACGCGGGGAGCCGGGTCTGCGCGCTCCGCCGCCTGTCACCTAGCGCCCGCGCCGGGCTGCGATTGGACGCGTCGCCGCCAGGCACCCGCCAGAAACACCAGTGCGCTGGGGAGAGGAGGGGGGCGTGCTTGCGAGTCGAGGGCTTGCTTTGGCTTTTTTACGGCTCCCCCCTCCCCTCAGCACTCCATGCCGGGTCTCTAGTTCCAGCGCGCCTCGGCTCGCTCGCGCGGCGGGAGAGTTGGCGCAAACCTCGCGGCAGCCGCAGCCTCCTCGCGCGCCTCTCCTTCCCCTACGCCCTCCGCTCCCGCCATGGGGCCAACGTGGGGCTCCTAAGAGTTGCCGGCTCTCAGCGGCGCAATCTCCAGCCAAAGTCACCGCGGGCGGACTATGGCTTAGGGCGCCAGAGGGGTTAGAGGTACGGGAAGAGGAAAAGACGGCTAACTGGGAAAAAAAGAGAAAACGAAAGAAAAGCCAAACGATGAGTTTCCACAAGGAGGACGGAGTGAACAGTCTGTGCCAGAAGGCTCTGCACATCGTCACCGAGCTGTGCTTCGCCGGCCAGGTGGAGTGGGAGAAGTGCTCGGGCATCTTCCCTCGGGACAGGGGCAGCCAGGGCGGAAGCAGCACAGGTAACCGGGAGGGCTCCGCTCGCGTCCTCGCGAATTAATCATTTTTACATTGTAATTTTTCCAGATATTTCAGTCAGCCTGTTAGCTGTCGTTGTCAGCTTTTGTGGACTGGCCTTGTTGGTTGTCTCACTTTTTGTCTTCTGGAAGCTGTGTTGGCCATGCTGGAAAAGCAAACCTGTGACTTCCAACATCACTACGCTTCCACAGAGCATTTCAAGTGCTCCTACTGAAGTTTTTGAGACTGAAGAGAAAAAAGAAATTAAGGAAAATGAAAAGCCAGCCGTAAAAGCTATTGAGCCTGCAATAAAAATCAGCCACACTTCCCCTGACATCCCAGCAGAAGTCCAAACTGCTTTAAAAGAACATTTAATTAAACATGCACGTGTGCAAAGACAAATTACTGAGCCTACGTCATCAACCCGGTAAGGAAAGATTAAATATATAAAACTGGTGTCAATGATTTTGTGTATATGTGTGTGTGTTCAGCCACAGTTCCTTCCGAAGACACCTGCCGAGGCAAATGCAGGTTTCCAGTGTTGATTTTAGCATGGGCACAGAACCTGTTTTACAACGAGGAGAAACAACAACCAGCATTGGGAGGATAAAGCCAGAACTCTACAAACAGAAATCAGTTGACTCTGAGGGCAACCAAAACGAAGATGTCAAAATCTGTGGGAAACTTAACTTTACCCTCCAGTATGATTATGAAAATGAACTTCTAGTTGTTAAAATTATCAAAGCTTTAGATCTCCCTGCTAAAGACTTCACAGGAACTTCTGACCCTTATGTGAAGATGTATCTTCTTCCAGATAGGAAAAAGAAATTTCAGACCCGCGTGCACAGAAAGACTTTAAATCCTCTATTTGATGAAACTTTTCAATTTCCTGTAGCATATGATCAACTAAGCAACCGAAAACTACATTTCAGTGTGTATGATTTTGACAGATTTTCTAGACATGACATGATTGGGGAAGTGATTCTTGATAATTTGTTTGAAGTCTCTGATCTCTCCAGGGAAGCCACAGTATGGAAAGATATTCACTGTGCTACCACAGTAAGTAGTAATTCCACCAATATATTGTTTTTTGAAATTGCTAACATGCCGATTGCCTTTCTAGGAAAGTATAGACCTGGGTGAAATCATGTTTTCCCTTTGTTACCTACCGACGGCTGGGCGTATGACATTGACAGTCATTAAGTGCAGAAATCTGAAGGCGATGGATATTACTGGCTCATCAGGTATGTACACAATGGCCACAGGACCAAGGGCATTATTTTAATAAAGTTATCTTCTTATTCCTAGATCCTTATGTCAAAGTGTCCCTGATGTGTGAAGGTCGAAGATTAAAAAAGAGGAAAACAACTACAAAGAAAAACACTCTAAACCCTGTGTACAATGAGGCCATTATTTTTGACATCCCTCCAGAGAACGTGGACCAGGTCAGCCTCTCCATTGCGGTCATGGATTACGATAGGTATGTGTATCTCTCTTCTCACTGAAGAGCAGGAAATGAAAATATAATATCCCACAAATCATAGGGTAGGACACAATGAGGTCATAGGAGTGTGCAGAACAGGACTGGATGCTGAGGGTCTTGGGCGAGACCACTGGAATGAAATGCTGGCCTATCATCGAAAACCAATAACGCACTGGCACCCATTGCTGGAGGTAAGCTTGTGAGTTCCTTACGTCTGCTCTTTAGATCATACATTATGAAATTTTTGTCTTTCAGTTACCTGGCCGGGCGACCAGTTTTGATAGTCAAGGATCCTGCCCTTCTCCTAAACCACCTTCCACACCATAATGCCTCCAAAATGAGACCATGATATTAAGCATCTAGGATCACGTGCTCATTGAATCAGAAAAAAAGTGGAAGGTTTGGTTTCCTCATTTGAAATATATCCGTACTAATGAACAAACTTGATGTGCACTTTTTTATTTGCTTTTATTGTTGATTTTTTAACTTTGAACATCAATACATTTTACTTGAATACATATAGTCCTTAGTTGCATAAGGCATTTTATCCTTCGTATCAAATGCCTGTTAGCACAAAGAGTGTTTTACTATGTTGTAATTCTTTGCATATGAAATGTTTTTTTAAACAGTTCATACTTACCTAAAATTAAATATAGTTTATGCTGCTATTGTATAAAGTAGCACATGTCATATATGTATGGGTTTGATTTTGTTATACTGTGTTCATTTCTAGTTGTGCAGGTGGTTCTGTATAAACTTAAAAGGAGATTTTGAACTTAACTTACACAACATTAAATCCTTGCACAATCAAATTAATGTTACTTATCTGATAATACTTTTCTTTCATTCTCAGAAAATTACTTTCTTGGTGAGGTTTGGCTCTGCTAAACTCAAAACTTGTCTCTCAAGCTTGTTCTTTAAAATACATAGACAAAGCTGTAAATTTAAAGAATCATTTTGAATATAAATTTAAGAAGTAATACTTATTGGCTGAAAAACGGAGGCTGAGCCATTGTGGCTACCATTTTACACTGTTTTACTGTAACATTAGCTCAAATATCTGTTGCACTGTTCAACTGATATTTTTAAAATTCTAATAATCTTCATCTCAAATGTAGCATTAGTATTTCTAAGTGAACAGAATCAGAAGTTAATTTTTAAGTGTTTGTAAGGTTCTCAAGTACTGTGACATGTATTTTTTTGTGACGTGTATTTTTTGTGACTTGAAGCTATCATATAGATCCTGTATTTCTGATAGACCATACTAACAGACACCAAAGGAACAACAACACTGTCTGTGTTCATCACCGTTTAGATTGTACACAGTAATGGTGACTCTTAAACCCAGTCAGAAGCTCATCATTGGAATTCAGTATTTTCTTAAAGAAAGGATGATTTATTTTCAGCAACATATAGAAATATACTATAAATATTAATAATACAACTTCAATGCTTAATAATAATAAACAAATTAATTCTAAAGGCCCAGGCCTCCAGTCCTTGCATGAAAGGCATTTGCCTTCATAAGGATCAAGGTTCAGGCCACTACATGTAAAAACTATGCAAGTGTTTTTACAAGACAGAACTTTCTTTTAAGTCAGGTCAACATATTTTGTCCCATTTTCAGGCCCTGTTGGAAGGTATCTATACTGAATTACCCCAACCTTACTTTTAAGATGTGTGGTATAGATAGTATATATTTCAAGCTTATTTCAAAATTGGTGGTTTTTTTAAAAAAAGAGGCAAGAAAATAAAAACATATTTACCTGGATGAGAAAATTTTATCAGCGGTTATGAAATTTTTATTTTTGTAAAATCCCATTATTTCTAAATATTAAAAAAAAGTTTTAAAAGCCTTGAAATTTTGTTGACATCTCTTATAGTGATGGCATTACTGTTAATTAAGAGGTAAATATTTTGCACATTACCATTTTAAAGGCAAACACAGTTCTGCCTCAGATTTTTCAAAAATGCTTATACCACCCTAAGGAAAACAGGTACTCCTAGCTAACATTTTCTCATTGAAAATAATAGAAGAAAGCTGTTTGGAAACATTTGGCTACCTTGTCGAGCCTAAAAGAATTATTTGCTATAGGTAAAATGAAAGATGACACTTGCATTTTGAAATTATTTGTTTTATTGGGAAATAAAACTTTTCAAATAGGAAGACAAAAAGTTATACTATTAATAGAATGACATTTTTGGAGACAGTTGTTTTATTAGTAGATATAACTGCAGCTTAAAGTAAATTAGCAATTACGTTTCCTAAGTGAGTATAATTATTTTCACCCAAAAACACATTTTTAAGGACTTTTTGTTGATTCTTAGAAACTCGCTTTTCTTTACTCCCTAAGGAGAAAAAGCCAATGCTTGTGATGAAAAAATGTGAACCATTGGCCAATCAGAAGACTCTAATATGGGAATTGTAGATTAAAATAAGTTTTAAAAGAATTTTTTAAATGTTTCCTTGAAGTTAGAATAAACTCATCATGCAAGGATATGTGTTAATCCTGAGAAAGAGATCAGCGAGAGGAAATTCACCACAACTCATCTTTCATGTAATTCAGGAGGTAGGTTTATGCTCAGATTAATAAGGCATGATTGTTAAAAATGACAGTTCATATTATTAAAATGTAATCCTAACAATTTTAATACAACACACCCTCACTCTACACAGCCCACACATTCATATACACATAACTTACCATCTTTCTGCTTGTAATTGAAGATGAAATATTTTCAGTTTCAGTATTTAAAATAAGATTTGATATTACAAATCCCCTTATTTGTGTGGGACATCACATTTTAATGACAGTACTGACACATTATGAAGCTGCAGTTCAGGTATATAATGAACATCTAATTTCAGGGACTTCTTCAGGGACTTACCAAATATCAGTCTAGGAAAAAAAAGAGTAAGGGTTGATTCATTAGCATAATAACATTGATAT